GGAGGTAGGTGAACAAGTTACCCCTTAGCACCGGAATAATTATAGACCCCGACTTCAGGCTGTGCCTAGGTCCGGCTCAGGTGTCCAAAGAACCGTTCCAGGCACCCGAGGGGTGATCCCTGACTCCTCTGCTGGGTGCTCGTGCCAGCTAACAATGGGTGAAAATTGGGGTGAGGAGCTCCAGGTGCTTTCTGCGTCCTCTGAAGAGCTTTCGTGCCTTTATAACCACCGCGTTGGAAGGAAGAGCGCGGAGAAAGGTGCCCACTTTCTAAAAGAGAAAATTGAGGCCGAGCAAGGGGATCGCGACAGTGCGAAGCGAGATAGCAGCGGAACCAGCATTCGAACCCAGGTCCCTGAACTCCCAGCCCCGGGATCCTTCTCACCCCTAACCACAGTGGGACGAAGTGAGGCCGGGATCTCCGGAACCCGCCTCTCGCTACCAGGCGCCGGAGCTGCCGCTCCCGAGGTTCCTAGGAGATGCAGAAGACACTGCCCTGAATGCCTACAGCCGGCTGGCAATGCCGCCCCAGAGCAGAGCGGCGGGTGCCGCCTCGCCTTCTTATAGGCTCGCAGCACTTCCAGTCGCGCGCGAGGCCTCCTGGGAAGTGAAGTCCGGAGACCAGGGGTGGCCGGCTCCCAGCGCGCCAAGCTGCTAACCCCCTAACTCCCGTTCCTCCTCGGCGTTTCTTCTCCAAGTCCGAAGTCAGGGTCCAGGACTGCTGCGATGCATCAGCCCCGCCTCTCATCCCCCATCCAGAGGAGGCGGAAATGTTCAGGTGAACGCGAAGCCTCCCACTACGAGCCGGCCCTCAGCAAGGCCGTGCGCAGTGTGGGCGGGAGCCCTAAGTCAGCTAGCGGCGACGCTGGGAGGGCCCGGAGCAGGCCGGGCCCCGAACAGCGAAAGCTCCAACATGGCGGCCAGACTGGCCATAGAGCGGGAAGAGAAAGCCGGGGACTAGCAGGCCGCACGGCGCAGACGGGGCCCGCCTCCTCCATTTACTTCCGGAATTTAAAGCCGGCTTCCGGAAGCCGGGACGATGTCCGCATGACAACCGACGTTGGAGTTTGGAGGTGAGAGTGATTGACGAGGAGTGGGTTAAGTGTTCTAACCTTGCTTATCTTTTTGCTCCAACAGGTGCTTGCCTTAGAGCAAGGGAAACAGCTCTCATTCAAAGGAACTAGAAGCCTCTCCCTCAGTGGTAGGGAGACAGCCAGGAGCGGTTTTCTGGGAACTGTGGGATGTGCCCTTGGGGGCCCGAGAAAACAGAAGGAAGATGCTCCAGACCAGTAACTACAGCCTGGTGCTCTCTCTGCAGTTCCTGCTGCTGTCCTATGACCTCTTTGTCAATTCCTTCTCAGAACTGCTCCAAAAGACTCCTGTCATCCAGCTTGTGCTCTTCATGTGCGTGCAGTAAGGCACTCTGGAAAGCTGAATTCATTGGTTGTACTTTTTTTTATGTCTACAGCATCCAGGATATTGCAGTCCTCTTCAACATCATCATCATTTTCCTCATGTTCTTCAACACCTTCGTCTTCCAGGCTGGCCTGGTCAACCTCCTATTCCATAAGTTCAAAGGGACCATCATCCTGACAGCTGTGTACTTTGCCCTCAGCATCTCCCTTCATGTCTGGGTCATGGTAAGAGTGGCAGTCTGAATTCTTTTTTTAATATTAACTTTTGTGTATCTCACATCTCCTTCAGAACTTACGCTGGAAAAACTCCAACAGCTTCATATGGACAGATGGACTTCAAATGCTGTTTGTATTCCAGAGACTAGGTAAGGACCAGAGCAAGGTCAGGCCTCTCTCAAAATGTTGCTGATCCTGTGTTTTGTTTTTCAGAGTCAAGAAAACTTTTAAGCTATTTATAGCTTTAACAATTGAGTATACTCCTATGAACAAAATTTGCAGCATATTTGTTTTTCTCTGATTTCTCCAGAATTTGGAGATTATTTGTGAGTATTCTTTTTTTTTTTTTTTTTTTTTTGAGATGGAGTTTCACTCTTTTTGCCCAGGCTGGAGTGCAGTGGTGTGATCTCAGCTCACCACAACCTCTGACTCGCAGGTTCAAACCATTCTCCTGCCTCAGCCTCCCAAGTAGCTGGGACTACAGGCATGCGCCACCATGCCTGGCTAATTTTTGTATTTTTAGTAGAGATGGTGTTTCACTATGTTGGCCAGGCTGGTCTCAAACTCCTGACCTCAGGCGATCCACCCACCTCAGCCTCCCAAAGTGCTGGGATTACAGGCATTAGCCACTCCACCCAGCTGTGAGTATTCTTAACTTATGACAATACTGTTATTTGCATAAGTGCAATAAGAATCTGTTTTCGTTTGTAACAGGACACAATTGGAGAAACTGGTTATTTTACCAAGGCTTTTACTGGAATGGTGTGCTTTCCTTTAAGCAATCAAATTTGACTTTATGGAGCCAATAAAAGCCCCTTGGAAAAACTGGCCCCATACCTTTGTCCACACAGCCGCTGTCCAAGGTTTCTGACCTGTGGCAAGTAAAGCACGTCACTTTCTGACAGGCCCAGGAGTCCCAAGTTTATCTTGGAACCTCAAGAGGAGAGGATCATGCAATTCATAGGTATTTGATGGCACAAATCCACGGCTGGGCTCGGCTTTTAAAAAGTCTTATCTGAGATTCTTTCTATGGAACAAAGTTTCATCAAAGCCAATTTAAAAGCCTATGTAAAAAATAATTATTCGGCCAGATGCGGTAGCTCATGCCTATAATCCTAGCACTTTGAGAGGCCAAGGCAGGCGGATCACCTGAGGTCAGGAATTCAACACCAGCCTGGCCAACATGGTGAAACCCCATCCCTACTAAAAATACAAAATGTAGCCAGGTGTGATGGTGCATGCCTGTAATTCCAGCTACTCAGGAGGCTGAGGTGGGATAATCACTTGAACCCAGGAGGTGGAGGTTGCAGTGAACTGAGATCACGCCACTGCACTCCAGCCTGGATGACAGAGCAAGACTCTGTCTCAAAAAAAAAAATAATGGAAAACTGGAAAGAGAAAAATTGTTTCAAAAACTATAGCACACCTGTTGTTAGATTCTTGTCTTGCCTAATGTTTTTCAATTTTATTATTTTCTACAGTTTGGACCGAATTCTAATTTTTCTTGACTACAAGTCTTCAAAATAATGTTTTCATTTTTTTCTTCTTTTTTCCATTTTTTTCCAATTTGGAGTCACTGAAAACTAAGCTGTGCTTTCATAAAGCCCTGCAAACTGAATCTAGACAACTTCAGAAGAAAAATAACAGCAACCTATTTACATACATAAGCCACTTTCATACCTGCCTACCGATGTATGGACTTCAGAGTAATGTGGCTTATAGCAATTTTCCAGGATTGTTCTTTTGTTTGTTGTTGTTCTCCCTTCCTCCCCCTATTTTGTCTTTATGGGACATGACACTTCACAACCTTCTAAAAATGAGTTTTCCTAATAACTCAGGACCTACTCGTCTAGAAATAAACCATCCTAGCCATGAGAGATAAGATAAAACATGAGACAAGAGACTCATTTTTTTCTAAAAT